TGTGTGGGGGTGTGTCTGTGGCCAGTCATTGTCTCCCTAAGCAATGGGGCAAGGTCTGAGGGCCCACCGATGAGAGAGATGGTGGCAGCCGCCAGGCGAGCAGGCTGCTTTCCCTGCCCAGTCATGCACCTCCCCCTCTGGGGAAATCCTTAGGCCTCCCTCTCCCTTCCCTCTGTCTCATCTCCTCCACTTGGATGATGCTCTAGCCTCTGTCAGGGACTGTCCCCTCCAAACTTGCTTCCGTGGTCTGCCTCCTAGTTGAATCTCAGCCCTGAGTGTCCAGATCTGGCCAAGGTGTCTAGGGTGGCCCACGGGGGTGCTGGAATTGGCACTTCAGGGCCAGGCTATGCTTGGGACTGGCCTGAGGGTATTTTAAAGAAAAAAACTACATAAAAGGCCTAAAAGTAAGACCCACAAGGATATTCCTTTGCCCTTCTTGTACTTTTTTCATCTTTACCCTGCCAGAAATGACCCGCCCTCAATGCTGGCTGCTGCTAACATTAATGAGAAGGTGGCCTTCAGTGTCCACCTGTGGAACCCAGGACACAGCACCTGACTGCACACAGTGGCTGAAATCCAGCATTTTTACATAGGAGATGCACTTAGCCTCTAAGCCTCGTTTTACTCATCTGTGAAACAGAGATAAGTAACCCTCTCTCATGAACTCTTTGATGAGGATTTGTAAACGAAAACAGACTCGAACTATTGTGTACCACCACATAGCACATGCACGTCTGTCCCAGACTTTGACAACCTGCACAAGACAAGCAGCCTAAAGCAGGAGAGACCTCCCTAGGGTTTTGTGTGTGTGCACACTACCCTCACTCCCCAACTGGCCATTACCCTAGTTCTGCCCTTGTTTGTGGAGTTACAGCCTCAAGGTTGTAGCATGTGTGCTGGCAATCAGGGCCGCAGTGTGTTCTGCGCCTGCCCAGAGCTGACTCCTGATTTAACCGCTGGCGTAACCGCGGGTTGCACGCATGCGTGCTGAAAAGCCTTTCACCCTCACGTGGTTTCTTTTTTAACCAGTCATCAAGCGAGGCTCGCGCGCAGGCCCCGCGTTGGAAAATGGCGGGGAAGCTGAAACCTCTGAATGTGGAGGCGCCAGAAGCTACTGAGGAGGCTGAAGGTAGTGAGGGCAAGTGGGCTGCACTCCTTTCTGTGTCCTGTAATTTTGATTTTCCTTTCTACAGGGCAAGCCAAGTCTTTGAAGACTGAAGACTTGCTGGCAATGGTGATAAAGCTGCAGAAAGGTCATGTGTCTCTTTGTTTCTGAGCCTCAGCCCTGGCTCACTCTTTCTTCCTTTCTTTCTTCAGAGGGAAGCCTGGAGCCACAGATAGAGGACCTGATTAGCCGGATTAATGATCTTCAGCAAGGTAAACTTGGGGACTTAGACTGGCCAGCTGGGTCATACAGTGTCTTTTTCCCTTCTTGGCCCAGCAAAGAAGAAATCCAGTGAGGAACTGAGAGAGACCCACAGTCTCTGGGAGGCCCTGCATAGGGAATTAGACTCCTGTAAGTGGGGCCAAAAGAGGGACCCATCAACACTGGAGGCAGAAAGTGTCATTGTGTTTTCCAGTGAATGGAGAGAAAGTGCACCTAGAGGAGGTCTTGGGCAAAAAGCAAGGTATTTACCAGTTGCTGTGTCTTCCTTATTCTCTCAAAGGGTCCCCTTGGTTCCTTCCCCACAGAGGCACTGAGGATCCTCCAGATGCACTGCCAAGAGAAGGAAAGCGAGGCTCAGAGGTAAGAGGCCCTGCCTCAGCTCTTCCCTACCTGTGTTCTCTTATTCCTGGGTGTCGGCCTCCAGGTTGGATGTCAGAGGACAGCTGGAGGATCTGATGGGCCAGCACAAGGACCTCTGGGAATTCCACGTGAGCCATTATCATTGCCTGCAACCAAAGCCCAAACGGGGAGGCCTCCTCTTTGTCCTCGCAGATGCTGGAGCAGCGACTGGCCCGGGAGATCCGTGCCCTGGAGAGAAGCAAGGAGCAGCTGCTCTCGGAGAGTGAGCCTCCCGCGCCAGGTGGGCGGGGGGAGCGGCCCTGCCCCTGACGCCCGCCCACCGACAGGGAGGCTGGTGCGCGCCAAGCTGCGGGAGGTGGAGCGGCGGCTGCACTCGCCGCCTGAGGTCGAGGGCGCCATGGCGGTGAATGACGGGTGAGAGGGGAAGGGAGGAGTGGGCGAGGAGGTTCCTCCTGTCTCCTCGGCCCCTTCTCCGCAGGCTGAAGGCGGAGCTGGAGATATTCGGGGAGCAGGTCCGGAGCGCCCCCGAGGTCGGGGCCGGCGAGGGAGAGGTAGGGAGCCCGAGGAAGGGAGGCGGGGCGGGCCTGGTCCGCAGCCTCACCCAGCCCCCGGCAGGCCGGACCTGAGCTCCCCCGCGCTCGCGACGAGGAGGATCCCGAGCCGCCGGTGGCTGCCCCTGACGCCCTCTAGGCCAGCAGGACCCGCCCGTTCCCGACCTTCCCTCGAGACCCGCCAAGAAATAAAGGCGATGATTTCCGACCATGCTCGCGTTCTCCGCGGAGTCTGTGCTACACCGTGGAGCGGGGCGGGGCGTGCTGGGATCTCGAGGCGGGGCCTCTGCCGGACCCCTCCCACCAGTCGAGCCCCGGGCGCCGTACAGAGGCTGGGTAAATGCTCCTGAACTCAGAGAGAGTAAGTGGGTGTCAGTATCCCCCGCCCCACGGCCTCATCTCGAGTTCCCAAACCATCTATGTTGTCAACAGGGGCCGGAGGGCAGGTGTTAACC